GTAACTCTTGTCTTGTGCCATCTCAGGGAGTCATGATGCCAATAAATCTTTGAGTAATTCTGGAATTGTTTTAAAATTCAGATTTTTAATAGAAGTCCTTTTCTTACTATATACCCAGAATCAACGAAGTCAAAAATCAAAGTCTTTGCCACGGTTTAGAATCATATATAAAATGATAGCTACATGTGAAGTATAAACCAAAGAGAATGATATTGCTCCACAAAAAGTGATGAAACACCTTATCACTCAACATTTTACAAGTGAATGCTGCCACCATGACTTCTCTTACACGCTTATCATCCTTCCTTATCACTTTGGAGCTACACTCTTATTCCCAAGTCTGCATATATGTATTTAGGCTGAAGGATATTATTGGGTGAAAGTAGGATTTTTAAAAAATGGAAGCCATCACGTCCATAACCCCAGGCTTTGGGAGGCCGAGGCGGGCGGATCTTGAGGTCAGGAGATCAAGACCATCCTGGCCAACATGGCGAAACCCCATCTCTACTAAAAATACAAAAATTAGCTGGGCGTGGTGGCACGCACCAGCTATTCATAAGGCTGAGGCAGAGAATCCAGGAGAATCACTTGAAACCAGGAGGTGGAGGTTGCAGTGAGATTGTGCCACTGCACTCCAGCCAGGCAACAGAGCTAGTCTCTGTCTCACAACAACAACAACAACAACAACAACAAGTGGAAGCCATGTGGGTTACTCTTGGTTGCTGGTAATGTAGTTTAAATTTGACATCTGAAATAAACGAGTCATCAAAATAGGAGATGGATCTCTTATTAAAGGTACATTATTTCATTATATTCAACATTCCTGAGAAACAGCAAAGTTGTCTTGGATGTATTGGTTACAAGGAATATTTTAGATGGTTTCAATGCTAATTAGTGTGGAATGTGAATCTAACAGTGCCTGTGATTTGTCCCACATACCATTCATGTGGCATTTAAGGCCCTTATTATAAGCTTAAAACTTTAAACTTAAAACTCTATAAACTTAAAACTCTAGAATCTGATCCTGCTATACAACTGAGCCTACCTTTCTTGAAACCATGAGCTTTGATAACAACTACCATGGTGGCCAGGGCTATGCCAAAGGAGGCCTGGGCTGCAGCTATGGCTGTGGTCTTAGCGGCTATGGCTATGCCTGCTACTGCCCATGGTGTTATGAAAGATCTTGGTTTTCTGGCTGCTTCTGAGAAATTAGAGATTGCTGATCTGTTTAGGCCATTCTCTTATGAGCTATGTTTTCTTCCCGTGTTTTTTTCTGTTCAAAGAGTGACAACTAAAATTTAGCCCACATTGCCAAGTCAGAATTTATTTGATCAATTAGCTGGAATTTCCAA